TTATATCCAGAACTAAAAAAGAACTGAACCATGTAGTTATCATTTGAGGTTTACTAACTATACCAGCAATATTGCCTCCAAGCTGTGTTGCCTGGTGTTTCTCTTAGAAATGCTAAGTTGCTTGGGCAATGGTTTAAGGAGGGTGTCTATACCTTAGTGATTTATTTTGGTAATTCTCAAACTTTTCAATACAAAAATCTCCTTTTCTAAAAAGAATTTATAGTGTCTGATATTCACCTAGGGACATATATTTTGAAAGCTATTGCTTACAAAGACAGGATATTGATTTAAATAATAAACAATTCTATTTTATTTATTTATTTATTTAGAGACGGAGTTTCACTCTTGTTGCCCAAGCTGGAGTGCAATGGCGCGATCTCGGCCTCCCAGGTTCAAGCGATTCTCCTGCCTCAGCCTCCCGAGTAGCTGGGATTACAGGCGCGTGCCAGCACGCCCAGTTAATTTTTTTGCATTTTTAGTAGAAACGGGGTTTCATCATGTTAGCCAGGATGGTCTCGAACTCCTGACTTCAGGTGATCTGCCCGCCTCGGCCTCCTAAACTGCTGGGATTACAGGCATGAGCCACCGCGACCGGCTTTCAAAAATGTTTAATTGTACAATATCCTCCTCCTTTGCTTTTTTTTTTGTTGTTGTTCTTGGTGTTGGGAAGTCAGGACGTGGGATGGGAGACAATATTCTGAAGAAAATGCATCTCGTGTCCCTTTCAGGCTTGAGCAGCCCACCTCTCTACACCTGGAGGCGCTTTTCCTGATGGCTGTCCAAGTCTAGCGGCGCGCGCACTTAACCCCTCCCTCCCGTCTAGCCCCGCCCCTCAACTCCTGTCCGCTAGAGTCGTCCTGCCCAAGACCAGGGCGGGTTCTCGCTGCAATCCCACAATCGGCCACAGGGAGGGGACGGTGGCTGTAGAAGCCGAAGGGCCTTCCCCTAAGTAGGAGGTGGCGGAAGCGGAAAAGGCGGGACCTAGGGAGCACGTTACGTCCGGACGCGTCGGTGGTAGGGCTGGGTCTCCGAACCTGAAACCGGGAGCTTCCTGCTCGTGTTCGCTGTTGAGAAGCTACCCGCGGGGTTGTAGACCTCGGACCTCATGGCAGAGATAATTCAGGAACGCATAGAAGATCGGCTCCCGGAATTGGAACAGCTGGAGCGCATTGGACTGTTCAGTCATGCGGAGATTAAGTGAGAGAGGGTTGGGGAGAGGGAAGAGCTGATTCAAGTGAAGTTTAAATGGCTTTCTCCTCAGGGCTATCATTAAGAAGGCTTCCGATCTAGAGTACAAAATCCAGAGAAGAACCCTTTTCAAGGAAGACTTTATCAATTATGTTCAAGTAAGTGTGTAATTAATAATTTCTTTCTTTTTTTCTCATTTTTTTGTATGTTTTTCTTTCATAGTATGAAATTAATCTTTTGGAGCTGATCCAGAGAAGAAGAACAGTAAGTAGAAGATTTTCTAGAAGTTGGAGAAATTGAGGCTCTGTTTTTTTATGTCCCCCTTTAGCGCATTGGATATTCATTTAAGAAGGATGAGATTGAGAATTCTATTGTACACCGGGTACAAGGTGTTTTCCAGCGTGCCTCAGCAAAATGGAAAGTGAGTGATCAAGGCATCCTTAACTTTATGAGTTGGGCAGCTTACTACATTGCTTTTCTTGCAGGACGATGTTCAACTTTGGCTCTCCTATGTGGCTTTTTGTAAGAAGTGGGTGAGTAAAGCCATGCATGTCTTGCTTCCTCTGCAGGAAGTAGAAATATTTTCCTTTTTTACAGGCTACTAAAACTCGACTTAGCAAGGTATTCTCTGCCATGTTGGCGATTCATTCCAACAAACCAGGTATGGTGAAATCTTTGTCAATTTTTCTATGTTGAAATGAAATCTGATGGTTTTTCACTTACAGCTTTGTGGATTATGGCAGCCAAATGGGAAATGGAAGATCGATTGTCTTCAGAAAGCGCAAGGCAACTATTTCTTCGCGCACTGCGCTTTCATCCAGAGTGCCCAAAACTTTATAAAGAAGTGAGTGTGTATGCACATAGGATGAGACAGTGCCAAAGATTTTCAGTTTATTTCTCTTCTGTAGTACTTTAGGATGGAGCTGATGCATGCTGAAAAACTGAGGAAGGAGAAGGAAGAATTTGAAAAAGCCAGTATGGATGTGGTAAGGTTCTAATTATTTTATTCTCACTTGCTTGTTAAGTTACGTTTGATATAACACTCTTTAGGAGAATCCTGATTATTCTGAAGAAATCCTTAAGGGCGAGTTGGCATGGATCATCTACAAAAATTCTGTAAGCATAATTAAAGGTAGGTATCTTTTGAACATTATTTTTGGTAGGTAAACTTCCCCTCCCCTGCTTTTTAAATTTAGGTGCAGAATTTCACGTGTCACTGCTTTCGATTGCACAGCTATTTGACTTTGCCAAAGATCTACAAAAAGAGATTTATGATGAGTAAGTAAAGTTAGTAGAAAGGTGAATATATCTGGGATTGATAACAGTAAATTGTATTTTTCAGCCTTCAGGCTCTACACACAGATGATCCTCTCACTTGGGATTATGTGGCAAGGCGAGAATTAGAGATTGAGTCACAGACAGAAGAGCAGCCTACAACGAAACAAGCCAAAGCAGTGGAGGTCGGCCGGAAGGAGGAGAGGTGCTGTGCTGTGTATGAAGAGGCAGTGAAGACTCTGCCAACAGGTGAACTTCACCAAACCATGGTGTGATATAGATCTGATCAACACAATCTTTCTGACTTTTCCAGAGGCCATGTGGAAGTGTTACATCACCTTTTGCTTGGAAAGATTTACTAAGAAGTCAAATAGTGGGTTCCTTAGAGGGAAGGTGAGGTTGTTACATGGTTACAGTGGTTGACTTGTAATGAACTGAGGGATTTTTCTGTTTTCAGAGGTTGGAAAGAACCATGACTGTATTCAGGAAGGCACATGAACTGAAGCTTCTGTCAGAATGCCAATACAAGCAGTTGGTAAGAACATAGAGAAAATATTCTGTGCCAGTTTAATTTTCCAGTCATCCTTCATCTTGTCTAGAGTGTTTCGTTGCTGTGTTATAACTTCCTGAGGGAAGCTCTGGAAGTGGCAGTAGCTGGAACTGAATTGTTTAGAGACTCTGGGACAATGTGGCAGCTGAAGCTGCAGGTGCTGATCGAGTCAAAGAGCCCTGACATAGCCATGCTTTTTGAAGAAGCCTTTGTGCACCTGAAACCCCAGGTCAGTGAGCTGGATCTTTTGTATTCATTATATCTCTAACTAACATTTTTTAAACTGGGAGTAGGTTTGTCTGCCATTGTGGATTTCCTGGGCAGAGTGGAGTGAAGGTGCCAAAAGCCAAGAAGACACTGAGGCAGTCTTTAAGGTATAGGCTCCGTGTTCCAAGTCTTGTGGTGTATAGCTTCTTTCTTTTTTCTTTTAAATTGTAGAAAGCTCTCTTAGCTGTCATAGGTGCCGACTCAGTAACCCTGAAGAATAAGTACCTGGATTGGGCTTATCGAAGTGGTGGCTACAAAAAGGCCAGAGCTGTGTTTAAAAGGTACTCACAGACGTTCATAGTTGTTACTAGTCGTTGAAGATAACGTTTTCTCCTTCCTTTTTAGTTTACAGGAGAGCCGACCATTTTCAGTTGACTTTTTCAGGAAAATGATTCAGTTTGAAAAGGAGCAAGTAAGTGTTCTGTTTCAGCATTTCTTGTCTGGGCTTTTGAGACAAGATTGTCTATCTTTGTCAGGAATCCTGCAATATGGCGAACATAAGAGAATATTATGAGAGAGCTTTGAGAGAGTTTGGATCCGCAGATTCTGGTAAGTAAACCCTTAATTTGTGACCAATTAGTAGTTATCTAATTGTATGTTTTTTTTTTAAAAGATCTTTGGATGGATTATATGAAAGAAGAATTGAACCACCCCCTTGGTAGACCTGAGAACTGTGGACAGATCTACTGGCGAGCGATGAAAATGTTGCAGGGAGAGTCAGCAGAGGCATTTGTAGCTAAACATGCTATGCATCAGACTGGCCATTTATGAAGATGAAGAATACAGTCAGCTTTGTGAAATAGTATTGCAAGCAAGCCCCGTGGGCAAATTTGTATTGAGTCCATCTGTAATTTGCTCAGTGATGGCAGACAAGATGGCTGTCTGGTTTTGAGACACACTTTAATTTTATGTTAACTTGTTAAATCTTTTTAAAAATTAAAAAATTTTTATGATTGAGACTGGGTCTTGCTCTGTTGCCCTGGCTGGTCTTGAACTCCTGGACTCAAGTGACCTTCTCACCTCAGACTCCTGAGTAGCTGGGATTATAGGTGCATGACACTGCTCAGTTTGATGTGCTAATCTGATTCCAGTAAAGAGAATTGCTGATTTAATGTTGAGGCCCGATCTTCCACAGGTCCTAAATGTTTCCCAAAATACATGGATAGCATACGACTGGGTTTTTTTAAAATTATCCCAGGTCAAGCATGAGTATCTCTAATCTCGACCTAAGAGCCAGTTAAAATGAAGGAGAAAGTGGCCAGGCATGGTGACTCAACGCCTGTAATCCCAGCACTTTGGGAAGGCTGAGGCAGGCGGATCACCTGAGGTCAGGAGTTTGAGACTAGCCTGGCCAACATGGTGAAACCCCGTCTCTACTAAAAATACAAAAATTAGCCAGGTGTGGTGGTGGGTGCCTGTAATCCCAGCTGCTTGGGAGGCTGAGGCAGGAGAATTGCTTGAACCTGGGAGACGGAGGTTGCAGTGAGCCGAGATCATGCCATTGCTACTCCATCCTGGGTAAGAAGAGCGAAACTCCTTCTCAAGGAAAAAAAAAAAGGAGAAAGTACAGTTTTGTTGGTTTATTCTCATTATAAAAGATACGTGGTATGCATTTGTTCTGGAAAATATGGAGGAAATAGAATAGTGTGGTAAAAAAAAGCATCCTGTCACTGGGAGAAGCTTTCAGTGTAGCTTATTGTTACGTTTCACTTAGTATTGTTTTTCTGTGTCATTAAATAGCCTTAAAAACATTTAATGAATTCGTAACATTACATTGTAAAAATGAGCCATAATATATTTTACTAATCCTCTGGTTAGACTGTCTTTTTTTTTTTGAGATGGAGCCTTGCTCTGTCATCCAGGCTGGAGTGCAGTGGCTCCATCTCGGCTCACTGCAACCTCCACCTCCCGGGTTCAAGTGGTTCTGGCTCAGCCTCCCGAGCAGCTGGGTGGGATTACAGGCACCCGCCACCGCGCCCAGCCAATTTTTGTATTTTTAGTAGTGCGGGGGTTTCATCATATTGGCCAGGCTGGTTGCGAACTCCTGACCTCATGATCCACCCGCCTTGGCCTCCCAAAGTGTTGGGATTACAGGCGTGAACCACTAAGCCTGGCCTGGACTGTCATTTCTAATTTTTTTAAAAATTAGATAAATGCTGTTGATGAAGATTCTTGTCAATCTTTGTTCACATCCCTGGCCATTTCCTTAGGAGATTGACATCCGACAGTGGAATTACTGGATCAAAGGATACTGCTTTTAGAGAATACTGATATGTATTGCTGGTTTGCTCCTTCTTTCAAGCAATACATGAAAGTGTCAGTACCCTTACCTGTACTGGTGTAATTATATCTTTTATTTTTACCATTTTATAGGTGAAATGTGATATGTCATTGTTTTACCATACTTTGATATTAGTGAAGTTAGTGTATTTTATGTTTCTCATCTTTTTACATCCTTAGACTATTTAAAAATTTTTTTTCTTACTAATTTATGAGTTAATTTTTTTTTTTAAATTGGACAAGTTCTTGCTTTGTCACCTAGGCTAGAGTGCAGTGGTGTGATCATGGCTCACTACAGCCTTAACTTCTGGGCTCAAGAGATCCTCCCACCTCAGCCTCTTGAGTAGCTGGGACTGCAGGTGCACACCACCATGCCTGGTTAATTTAAATTTTTTTTTGTAGAGACTGGTCTTGCTATGTTGCCAGGGCTGGTCTCTTAAACAGTTGGGCTCAAACAATCCTCCTACCTCAACCTCCCAAAGTGCTGGTATTATAGGCATGAGCCATTGTGCCTGGCCAGAGTTTTTAAAAACATATTCAGAATATTAATATCTTGTTTCTCATTTGTTGCAAATAATTTTACCCCCAGCCTTGTTTGTGGTGATTTTTTTTTTTTGAGACAGAGTCTTGCTCTGTGGTCCAGGCTGGAGTGCAGTGGTGTGGTCTTACTGCAACCTCTGCCTCCTAGGTTCAAACAGTTCTCCCTGCCAAAGCCTCCCAAGTAGCTGGGATTATAGGCACCTTTTGTGGCGATTTTTGATGCCCAGAGGTATTTTGTGTGTGTATGTGTGATGTCTGTTTTTAAAATGCTTTGGAAGCTCTTCCTGGTGCTGAGAACAACTCTTTTTCCCCAAGCAGTTAATTTTGCCAACACTATTTGGGCAGTTATGTTTCTCTCTGCTGATTTGTGATGTTACCTTTATTATATATTAAATTTCTATGAGTATTAGAGTCTACTTTAGAACATTTTTATTTTAA